CAATATATATCTAAGCTCCCACTATCTTCCTTATGGATAACATCTCTGACATCTGGGTTGCTTGATAAAGGTTTCTTGTTTTTCAGGAAGTTGGGGTCAGTTCTTGTACAGTTTAAACCACCAACCTCTCAACTGGGCCTGCATGAAAGCCCGATGGGTGTCCTTCTGACATTAGAGGGCCAAAACCTCCACACTCAGATCATGCTAAGGATGTCATTTTGTGACCATGTATCCTATAAAGAGCCATGAAGCTTGACTACCTCGCGCAGATAACCCATTGCCAAACTTTTCCTTACCTTCAACCGCCTTTCCCCACACCTCAGACCACCCTGCTCCTCTATCCCATAAATATCCCTAAAACCCATCTTTGGGGAGGCAGATTTGAGATCTGTTCTCCCGTCTCCTCGGCTGGCTGCCTGGTGAATAAACCTTTTCTCTGCTACAAAACTCATCATCTCAGTGACTGGCGTGCGGCACACGGCAGCATGGGCCCCATACGGTACCCAGCCTCTACCTTGATTACACAACACCTGATTACACAACGCTGATTACACAGCACACCTGCGGAGCTTTGAGAGCTACAAGCCTCCTTTCCTCCCCGCAAAGTCCAGCTGGGCCCAAGTAGAGGATGCTGCAAAAGCCCCCACGATTCAGCTGCGAACCTAGGGATGGGACCCGCTGCTCATGCCGTCCTTCTAGGTTAGAGAGCCCTAAACTGGGCTGTGTATCAGAATAGTCCGCGTGCTGAGAATAATATAGATTCCTGGGCCTCGGCCCAGGTTTACAGAGGCGGGATGCTCAAGGATGCCCAGCCAGGCTCGGGACTTGCTCTTCGCAAGTCCTGTCGCGCGCTCGCTGCCCCGCCGGTTCAGGCGGTGAGGCCAACGCGCTCCGCCAGGGGGAACCTGGGCGCTGCGACACTGCAAGTCGTTTCCGGGCGCGGGCTGAGTGGGAGGAGCGGGGCGGGGCGTGGCGTGACCCGGAAGTCGACGAGGGGTTCCGCCCCCCCCGCGCATGGGGAGGTAGGCTCGGACCGGCCCGCGGAGCTGCTGCAGTCCTTCGCGCCCTCCTCGCCCTCCCCACCGACATCATGCTCCAGTTCCTGGTGAGTGGAGCTGCCGAAGAGCGGGGCCCGCTGCACTATAACTCTTACTGTTCTATTTTTTCAGCTTGGATTTACACTGGGCAACGTGGTTGGAATGTATCTGGCTCAGAACTATGATGTAAGTGGCCATATCCATGACTTCCTTGATTCCAAAATTATAATAACCTTTTTTCTCTTCAAAGATACCAAACCTGGCTAAAAAACTTGAAGAAATTAAAAAGGACTTGGATGCCAAGAAGAAACCCCCTAGTGCATGAGACTGCCTCCAGCACTGCCTTCAGGATATACTGATTCTACTGCTCTTGAGGGCCTCGTTTACTATCTGAACCAAAAGCTTTTGTTTTCGTCTCCAGCCTCAGCACTTCTCTTCTTTGCTAGACCCTGTGTTTTTTGCTTTAAAGCAAGCAAAATGGGGCCCCAATTTGAGAACTACCCGACATTTCCAACATACTCACCTCTTCCCATAATCCCTTTCCAACTGCATGGGAGGTTCTAAGACTGGAATTATGGTGCTAGATTAGTAAACATGACTTTTAATGAGTAGTGTCTTCTTTATCGTTTGCGATTTTTACTACCTTTTTTCAAAAGAAAAATTGATGAGTTTTGTATAGCTGGTCAGATACAAATAATAGTGACTTCACAGTTTAGTAATTATAATGGGTACTTGTTAAACATTTGGTACTAAATTATGTTGCTGCAAAGTAATTAAAATTAGTATCTAGAGCTAGTTTCTGGTGAATTATTCATTTATTTTGTACTGTTGTTAGGCAGCTCTGTAGTTGCTAATTTAACCAATAAGTCAATTTGCTATTCATGAAGAAACGATTCTGAGAATCCTGTCAGGAATTGGGGAATGAAAAAATACACAAAATAATGGTCTTTGTCCCAGTAGAGTTCATAGTCTATTTAGTGTGCATGTTTTTCCTTAATGATGTATTTGATCTGACTTTTTTCCTTCTCAAAAGAATCATACTTGGGATTACAGGTACATTTGATGTTATATGATGGATAAGTGAAAAGTTTTTAAAGGAGATTTTATACCTTTTCACATTAAAAAAGGTATTTATATTATTACTTTGTAGTGATTGTCTTAAGAAAAAATATAGCCCAAATGTATAGTAAAATCAGCAGCTCAAGAAGAATTTCTGCTTCTCTTTGTAGTTGATGCTTTGTTTTTTCCTGCAGTCAGAAATTCCTTGTATTTGTCAAATGTATAATCAGCTTGTATTGTTTTTAAATTAAAAAAAAATTTGAATAATTAACTTTTGCCATGGGACAAGATACAAAAGTAATTTCATATAAAGGGCCTCTCCCACCCCTGTTCTCTGGCTCCTGGCTCCTGTTTGACAAGTTACTGTTACCACTTCGCCTTATACTTTTGAGAAAGAGTCTGTGCCTAAACAAACACGTGTAACACAAATAGTAACTATACATGGAGGTCTAGCCCTCGCCTTTTTTTTTTCTTTTTTTCTTTTTTAATGGAGATCATTCTATACCAGCATGTAAGTAGCAAGGAACCTCATTCTTTTTTTGGCTGCCTAAAATTTTTTTGAATAGATATAACATAATTGATTTAATCTGCTACTGGTGAATGCTTAGGTTGTTCTTTTGCTATTACAGTGATAACTTCAATCCTAATGTTATTAAGCATATCGATTCAGGGTATAGCTATAAGATGAAGTCCTAAAAGTATAATTTAGACTAAATACAAATACCCATTTCGCTAGCTGTTTTGTTTCAGAGGACTTGTTGAGCAGCTTCACTAATAATGCCATTTTTGAAGACATGGCAGGTTCAGAATCAATAAACTGGAAGAATTGTTCAGAGCATCTTTTTTCAGACAGTGATGACATTGATTCTGTATATGATAAAGTGATTCTGCTTCTCTTTGACAACTTGCATCTCTCCTACATGGAAGTAAGTTTTATTCCTGTCAATGTTGTCTTTGTGTGTGACAGATTAGGATTAAATTATGGTTTGACTTTTCCTAGCAGCGTGATCATGGGCAAGTGGCTTTTTTTTTTTTTTTTTTTTGAGACAGAGTCTCACTCTGCTGCCCAGGCTGGAGTGCAGTGGCACAGTCTTGGCTCACTGCAACTCCTGCCTCCCGGTCCAAGTGATTCTCGTGCTGCAGCTTCTCAAGTAGCTGGCATCACCACCACACCTGGCTAATTTTTGTATTTTTAGTAACGACGAGGTTTCACCATGTTGGCAAAGCTGGTCTCAAATTCCTGGCCTCAAGTGATCTGCCCACTTCAGCCTCCCAAAGTGTTGGGATTACAGGCGTGAGCCACTGCGCCCAGCTTTTTTAAACTTTTAGATTCATTTAATAGGTAAATTGCATGTCACGGGTTTGTAGCTTATTCTTTCAGAAACTCTTGCATTATCTGTAGACGTGGACGTAAATATCCACCTCATAGGGTTTTCATAAAAAATAATTGAGATAATGTATGTAATGTTTCACAGTGCTTTGCAGACTATCTAATAAATAGTAGCTATTAGTACAAACTTGTTGCTTTTTGGCTAGTTCTGCAGTCACT